TAAGCCACCCATTTGTGCTTTAGTCACTTGCTAAAAAGAGCACCAACCACTGAAAACAATATTTGGCCCCTATTCTTAGGAAATACACATTGAAGTACTTAGGTATAAAAGGACATAGTGTTTATAACTTACCTTCAAATAGTTCACAGAAAAAATTAAGTATATACACATACACATGGGGCAGGGGGCAGGAGGAAGGGGACGGATACAGCAAATGGGGTAAAATGTTAATAGGAAAATCTGGATACAGGGCATAAGGGTGTTCTTTGTATTGATTTTATTTTTTGCAGCTTTTAAGATGGAGTCTCGCTCTGTCACCCAGGCTGCAGTGCAGTGGCGCTATCTCAGCTCACTGCAGCCTCTGTCTCCCAGGTTCAAGCGACTCTCCTGCTTCAGCCTCCCAAGTAGCTGGGATTACAGGCACCCACCACCACGCATGGCTAAATTTTATATTTTGAATAGAGATGGGGTTTCACCATGTTTGTCTAGCTGGTCTTGAACTCCTGACCTCAAATGATCCACCCGCCTTGGCCTCCCAAAGTGCTGGGATTATAGGCCTGAGCCACTGCACCCAGCCTAATTTCTGCAACTTTTACAAATTTGAATTTCCAAAGAAAATGTGAAAAATATATACACCTCAAAAAACAAACTAAAACAAAACAATAAAAATATTTGCTGACAGAGATTAGGCTGATAAAGGAGAAGAAAAGGAAGGAGATTATTCAGACAGGACAGAGGTTTCCAGGGCTGGAGGGCTGGGGGTAGACAGTGTCAACACAGAAAACTGATGATAACAAAGATAAAAGGGGACAAATAGACAGCATCACTACAGTATCTCTACTACATTCTTCTCTCTGGGTATTGTCAATCAGGGCCTGCCACTGGGCAATGGCAAGTCAAATACAATCTTTACACATTTTAATCTTGCTTTCAGTAGACTCCATTCATCTTCCAAAGGGTAACCTAGTTGGTAGTGGAATCATGTGCCTTGTGACATCAACTGTGCTCAGAATGTTTATCCTCTGGACAAACCAGCCAGCCTCTCCAGAGCAGGCGTGTGATCTCTGTACCCCCGCAGTGGTCAGAATATGGAGAACTTCTCACTCCTCAGCATCTCTGGACCTCCAATCTCTTCCTCCGCCCTGAGTGCTTTTCCCGACATTATGTTCTCTCGTGCCACCAGCCTGCCAGGTAAACTTTGGTGCCACTAGGGCCACAAAGATCTCAGCTCACCAGTGTTTCTTCTATAACCCAGACATTGCAAAGACAGCAGTACCCACTGAGGCATCCAGCCCAGCTCAGGCCCTGCCACCCCAGTACCAAAGCATCATTGTCAGGCAAGGGATACAGAACACAGCGCTCTCACCAGGTGAGGACTTCTCTGACTCTGGGCGGGAATGTCAGAGACTCAGACCTGGTCCTTTCCTTTGCAGACTGCAGCTTGGGGGATACCCAGCACGGAGAGAAGCTGAGGCGGAACTGCACTATCTACCGGCCCTGGTTCTCCCCCTACAGCTACTTCGTGTGTGCAGACAAAGAGAGCCAGCTGGAGGCCTATGACTTCCCAGAGGTGCAGCAGGATGAGGGCAAGTGGGACAACTGCCTTTCTGAGGACATGGCTGAGAACATCTGTTCGTCCTCTTCCTCCCCAGAGAACACTTGCCCTCGAGAAGCCACCAAGAAATCCAGGCATGGCCTGGACTCCATCACATCCCAGGACATCCTAATGGCTTCCAGGTGGCACCCAGCACAGCAGAATGGCTACAAGTGCGTGGCCTGCTGCCGCATGTACCCCACCCTGGACTTCCTCAAGAGCCACATCAAGAGGGGCTTCAGGGAGGGCTTCAGCTGCAAGGTGTACTACCGCAAGCTCAAAGCCCTCTGGAGCAAGGAGCAGAAGGCCCGGCTGGGAGACAGGCTCTCCTCCGGCAGCTGCCAGGCCTTCAATAGTCCTGCTGAACACCTTAGGCAAATTGGCGGTGAAGCCTACTTATGTCTCTAGAGAGATGCCAATAAAGTTAGTCACAGCCTTCTGTCCAGTCTGAGGTCACCCCGCACAGCCTGCTGTCCTTCCCAGAACCCGGCTCTCATCACCTTTGGCTAATGGTTGCCTAGCAACACCAGGCACACACCCTCCCCTTTCTCTCTTTTAAAAATAAAGACAATACTTGAAGTTTGGGAAAATCATCTAAGATAGAGGTTCTCAAAGGTGCCCAGCTGGCAGTACCAGCAACCCCTGGGAACTCTCAGGCCCTCCTCAGACCTACTGAATCAGAAACTATGGGTCTGGGGCTGGCGGTCTATGTCCTAACCAGCCCTCCAGGTGACTCTGATGCAGCTCAGCTGTGAGAAGCACTGCTCTAGGATTCTGGCCTCTGCTTGGTCCCTATGTGGTCAGTCCTTGCCCCACCCTGGGAAGAAGGGGCTGGATGCCCTTTCCTATTTGCATGGGGAAGAATCTCTGCAGTTTTAAAGGCTTCTTTGACGGTAGATCTTCTGAGGGGGGAATGTGGAGGAAAATATGCCTCTGAGTATAAGGCAGGTAAGAGGCAGATGGGGCTGAGCTCACCCGGGACTGAGCTCTCAGGCACTACCATCATTCACTTAGAACAGCCATCCAGTGCTGGGGCAGAATAGAATCAGTTTTGACCCAGGAGACGTCTTTTCTTGGCTGCTTTGAGCCAGGTGAAAATAGGCAGGTAAACATGGGAACCTATTGCTTCCTGTTACCAAGTAATGTGTCCAGTGGGCAGCCCTGACTCTGCCTCCATTTCTGAGTGAACCTCCTGGTCCATCTGACCCAGAAAGATGGATAAGCATCAGGGATGCAGCAGAGACATCTATCTTGACTGTAATGTGGTTTTTAAAAAGCACCAAAT